GAAGCCGCTCAGATGGCGGAGGCCTTGGGTATCTCTAAGCAGATCGCTAGGCCGCAGACCTCGGAGCTCGTCTTGGGTCACTTTTATTTATTTTTTTTGAGACGGAGTCTCTCTCTGTCGCCCACGCTGCAGTGCAATGGCGCGATCTCGGCTCACTGCAAGCTCCGCCTCCCAGATTCAAGCAATTCTCTGCCTCAGCCTCCCGAGTGGCTGGGATTACAGGCGCCCGCCACCACGCCCGGCTAATTTTTGTATTTTTAGTAGAAACGGGGTTTCACCATCTTGGCCAGGCTGGTCTTGAACTCCTGACCTCGTGATCCACGCGCCTCGGCTTCCCAAAGTGTGGGAATTAAAGGCGTGAACCACCGCGTCCGGCTTGGGTCACTTTTCGAGTATACAGCTCCTCCTCTCTCCTTCCTCCCTAGGCCCCCACTGCCCCGACTCGCAGGCCGCAGACAAGGCTGAGAGCGCTACCTTGCTTTCCCGCGCTCGCCTCGGTGCCTACTGCGCCTGCGCGAGCTGTGAGGGCGGGACCCAGAGACACCCGCCCCAACTACTGGCGTGCGCCCTCTGCTGTCGCCTAACGGAACTCCGGGCGCGCGTGCGCACGCACCCCAAGCCACGCCCCGCCAGGCTGCCGGCGCGCGAGCGGTTGGCGCCGCTCCCTGCCTTCCCTCTCCTACAGTGGGGCGGGGCCGGGCCGCCCGAGTCGGGGGTGGAAGGCGGGGGCCACATAATGCCACGCCCCCGCCTCGTCCCCATTTGAAGCCCCGCGACTCTTCACTGCTGGTCAATCAGAGCCCGTGCTCTCCCTAGTGCCGGCCAATGGGAGGTGCGCTCGGGCTGCTTCCGGCTCCGCGCTCCGCTCGCCCCCTCCCAAGGTCTCCCCGCGACTGGCGGGACGCAGGGGCGGGCGTCGGCCGCGGTGACGCGCAGCGGGCCTGGAGCCAATAAGGGGCGGGCTCGGTGCTGATGGACGGTGCTGGTGGCCAGTGGAGAGGCGCTGGCCGCACTTCCCGTCGGGGAGAGAGTGTAATATGGCGAAGACCTACGATTACCTGTTCAAGCTGCTGCTGATCGGGGACTCGGGGGTGGGGAAGACCTGTGTCCTGTTCCGCTTCTCCGAGGACGCCTTCAACTCCACTTTTATCTCCACCATAGGTAACGGGACCGGGGAATGGCTGGGGGCGCCGCAGTGACGTGCCTTTTTTCTTTTTTCTTTCAGGAATTGACTTTAAAATTAGGACCATAGAGCTCGATGGCAAGAGAATTAAACTGCAGATATGGTAAGAGTCATTGTTCTCTGTCATTCTCTCCAATGTTGCTAATATCCCTTCTCTTCATGTTTAGGGACACAGCCGGTCAGGAACGGTTTCGGACGATCACAACGGCCTACTACAGGGGTGCAATGGTAGGGACTTTTTGTTTGGTTGTTTTTATCTGATCAGGCACCTGTGTCTTCTCTCCCCGCGCAGGGCATCATGCTGGTCTACGACATCACCAACGAGAAGTCCTTCGACAACATCCGGAACTGGATTCGCAACATTGAGGAGGTGAGGCCCTCCGGCTCCTCCCACTGTCCCTGTCTGATCCCCCGTCTGTCCCCCTCCCTCTCAGCACGCCTCTGCAGACGTCGAAAAGATGATACTCGGGAACAAGTGTGATGTGAATGACAAGAGACAAGTTTCCAAGGAACGGGGAGAAAAGGTGGGCATGGTGGCACAAGGGGCAGAGGGCCTTGTGCTCATGCGTGTGCCTCCCTCTCTCACAGCTGGCCCTCGACTATGGAATCAAGTTCATGGAGACCAGCGCGAAGGCCAACATCAATGTGGAAAATGTGAGTCCCGGGCCCTGCTGGGAGACATGGGGTCCCAAGGACTCACAATGTGCTTATTCCACAGGCATTTTTCACTCTCGCCAGAGATATCAAAGCAAAAATGGACAAAAAATTGGTGAGTGTGTGTCCTTCCGAGATCCCCGGGTGTGATAACCTCAGAAAACCTCTTGTGATTTCAGGAAGGCAACAGCCCCCAGGGGAGCAACCAGGGAGTCAAAATCACACCGGACCAGCAGAAGAGGAGCAGCTTTTTCCGATGTGTTCTTCTGTGAGGAACACCGCCTTACTCTGAGCCTCGCTCAGCCCAGCTGACTGTGCCTGTTCTGAGTGAGCCCCTCACTCAGCCGGGGCCCTCCCACCTCCAACGCCCCGCCCACGCCGCGGCCACCGGGCCCACGGCCACCAGAATGCAATTGAGAAATCGTTTATTTTAGTAACTGTCTGATCTTTTTCAACTTTGGAGATGGAATAAGTTAAAAATTTGCTATTTTTCCTGTAACATCTGCTGAACGGGCCCACCCACACGTTGTATATTCAGAGAGAGAGAGGGAGTCAAGGTGTGACCGTCGACCACAGCCAGTGTCAGGCCTCTGCCTCTGGGCCTTTGCTTTGTGGCCTCACTGCAACACAAAGCTCCACCAGGAGGCTGGTTCACGTCCCCTACCACGGAAGCGAGGTCCCAGAAGGCCAGCGGTGGTTCCAGGAGCAACAGCTCCCAAACCCTGAGCAAGGCAACCGATCGCCAGGACCAGGAAGCATCACCCAGGAGATTTGGCGCCCACTTCCACCTCTTCTCTCAGTTTTGGACAAGTGACAAACCATTTTGCCCCCTCACTCTTCTTTTTTAACTGTTAAACCAAAGGAAAGCACAAATGAAGGAAATCCTGTGTAAAGCATTGAGAAGGAAAGAAGCCTGGAGCAGCCTCTCCTGTCCACAGCCAGGGGTTAGGTCTGCAGGCCCGTCTGCGGTCCCCATCGAGCATCAAGGGGACGCTGTGTGTGCTGCAAGTGACCCCGAAAACAACCACAGCCGTCACATGGTCCTCCTGAAGTTGGGGCACCCTCCTCTCAGCACCAAAATGGCCCCCACTCCTTCGTGTCCTCCCGCTATCTCCAAATCGGACGTTCTTTCTAGCTGAGATTTTTATTTTTCCACATCTGTAGTGCCATGAAGCGATTCTGTCTTTGACTTCCAATGGCAAACCTGGGTGATCGGGAACAAGCACGTTGTACCCTTGGCTGGACATGGCCAAGACACAAGGCATTCCACGGCGGCAAGCTGACCGCACAGCAGTCTGGCTTGATTTTCAGCCGTCATCATTGGGTTCTGTTTTGACAGCTCTGCTGTCCCATAGGGACTGCGACTGGGACCAGGTCAACCACGCCAGGGGGGTGTCACCAGCCTTTTCTTTTTTTCTTTCTTTTTTTTTTTTTCCTCCTTAAGCTGCTGTCAATCCAAACCATTGGCATCATCGTTTCTTTTGAATTAAAACCAACATATCAGCAATAGTCTGCTCTCCCCGGGAATCTCTAACATGCTCTGTTTACATCGATAAATGCACTTAAGGAAAACAAACAAATTAAAGCTCATCTTAAAGTCCAAGGATTTTTATGTCCACATTTTCCCTGTAGGCCACACGGACATGGCCAGGTGCTGGGGGTGGGTCTGGACAAGATGGTAGAGCCCATGGATTACCCCATCGAGCGGCCACCTCAGAGGAGATGCCACCCATCATCAAAAGACTAAATTGGGAAAAGAAGCCTCCTGGCTTGGTGCAGTGGCTCACACCTGTAATCCCAGCACTCTGGGAGGCCAAGGCGGGCTGATCACTTGAGCTCAGGTGTTCGAGACCAGCCTGGCCAACATGGTGAGCCTGCGTCACCTGGCTTCTGGCACACAGCTCGGCCACTGTGTCCCTCCTGCCTCCCTGGCAGGTCCTTCTAGGGGCCCTCTCCTGGCTGGCTTTCCAGGGCATTCCTTCCACTCTATCCAGGGTCCTTCCCAAGACCACACCCAGGTCCAGTCATTCCCTAGGACTTGGCAGAGAGCTGTACTCACAGCCAAGATCACAGCAAAATCAGCAAAGGGAAAAGGCATGCAGAGTGAAGTCCAGAGGCAACCAGACAGAAGCATCCAGAATCCTCTCACAGTGGGGTCACACACCCCATGCTTAACTCCCCCAACAATGAGTTGTAACAACAGGTGTGTAATGTGTCTTTTGTGAAAGCTAGTT